TCTGAGAGGGTCAGTGTCCTGCCCCAACCCATGAGATGACAGACTATAATAGCCACAGGATTAACATAGCAGGCATTGTCTTTCTCTGACTATAGGGTGGGTATTATGTGTTCATCAACCATCCTAAAAATACCCGGTAAACAGGTGCAGCCCCTGTGGCTCCAGTCCCCTGGGATCTGTTGGCTTCTGGCTGGAGATGAAGATTAGGGCAGAGGAGAGGTGAATTAGTCTCACTGAGTTCCAGGCATGAGACTCGGGTGTCCTTTGGAACCTGGGAAATCTAGATTCCAGGAAACCCATCTGGAGGGGGATGCAGAGTGTCTGCAGACCCTCAGACCTCCCTGAGCATAAAGGTGTGCCCTGCTGCCACTGCCATTCTGCTCAGCCCTGGAAACACTCACTGGGGTCAGCCTGCAACACTGCTCACATCACTCCCCACAGCCAGGCACCCTCGTATCCCACGTGCACCAGAGCCACTGAAAAATCCCTGAAAGCTGAGTCTTTAGCCCTCTTGGGCTTTTGGGGCATGGGTTCAGGGGCCTCATTTCCATATTGCCTTATAAGAGATGCAGGGTTAGCCCAATGGTCCTCTTCCCCCAGCTGCTACTTGCCCCTCTGGGCCTTCACTGTGGCCCTTTGCTCTCCCTCATTCCCCCTCCCAGTCCCATCTCTGCTCAGTCCCCACACCTGGTCTGGCTGCTCATTCTTTCCCTTTCTGCAGCTCGAGTCTCCCCAGGTGGGTGCTGGTTTCACTCAGTTGGTGGCACCTATGTGCACAGAATTTGCCTCTGCTCCTGAGCCACAAATTCACATGGCTTTCCGCCTATGTGCCTGTTGTGTGCATTGCAGCACGCATCTGCCCTGTGAGGTGTGTGTGTGTGTGTGTGTGTGTGTGTGTGTGTGTGTGTGTGTGAAGGGTGGGAGGGAGGAGGGGCAGCAGGAGGGGGCAGTGGGTCTGTTCTATTTTTACCAGCCAGTTGCTGCTGGACACAGTTTTCATAGCCTCCCCTCGGCTCTGCCCCTCACAGTCTGCAGTCTACGGCGAGGCACAGGCCAGCCCAGCTCCACGAGGACTGAACAAGGTAAGCGTCTGCAGCCCAGAACTTCAGATGTATCCCTTATGAATGATTCCTCTGTGCCCCCTAGGTGCTGTCTCACTGCCACCATGCCGGAAGTGTAAGTAGTCTCACTGCCATCTGGGGCCCCAGTTCCCCGTCCTTCCTGTGATGGATGCCTGAAGCGAGGTAAGTGATATTTGGGGTATCTCTGTCTTGGTCACCACCTGTCTCTCTCTCTTCTTGCCCACAGAGAAAACCCAAGATCACTGCCTCCCGCAAACTCTTGCTGAAGGTGAGGCTGGGGGCTGGCTGTGGGGGGATGCCGGCCCCCAGCTCAGCAGGTGTGTCCTGTCCAGAGCCTGATGCTGGCCAAGGCCAAGGAATGCTGGGAGCAGGAGCACGAGGAGCGCGAGGCTGAGAAGGTGCGCTACCTGGCAGAGCGCATCCCCACGCTGCAGACCCGTGGCCTGTCCCTCAGTGCCCTGCAGGTTAGCCTGGCAGGTGGGGCGGGGCAGGGTGGTCACACCTGCATGATCCATCTGCGGCCCCCAGGACCTGTGCCGGGAGCTGCACGCCAAGGTGGAGGTGGTGGATGAGGAGCGATACGACATTGAGGCCAAATGCCTCCACAACACCAGGGAGGTGAGTCTAAGGAAGGGAAGGGGCATGGCCATTCCAGTGAGCCCCGGGCGCTTCTCACCTACAGATTAAGGACCTGAAGCTGAAGGTGATGGACCTCCGTGGGAAGTTCAAGCGCCCGCCCCTGCGTCGAGTCCGTGTCTCGGCTGACGCCATGCTCCGGGCCCTGCTGGGCTCCAAGCACAAGGTGTCCATGGATCTGCGGGCCAACCTCAAGTCTGTGAAGAAGGAAGACACAGAGAAGGTGAGGTCCCTTTCCTCAGAACATTCCACCCTAAGTCCCTGATGTGTGTGCCACTTGTCTACAGGAGCGGCCTGTGGAGGTGGGTGACTGGAGGAAGAACGTGGAGGCCATGTCTGGCATGGAAGGCCGGAAGAAGATGTTTGATGCCGCCAAGTCTCCGACCTCACAATAGAGGTACCTAGAGACCAGCTCCCTTCTCTGGGGTCGAACTGATGGCTTTGCCTCTTTGTCCCTACAGGCCAGCTTGCTGTGCTGCGCTCTGAGCTCCTGCTTCATGCTTCTTCTCCAACCCAGCTCACTCACCTCTCTGCCTGTGTCTGGAGCATCCCTTCCCACCTCTCCCCCACTTCTTCCCTCCAGCCTGCATGCCCTCCTCTGGAACTGGGATTAAACAGATACCCAAGAGGCAGGAAAAACGCGAGTGTCTGAAGACCTCACCCTGGCAGGGTGGGCTTCTATCCACCCATGAGGCACCTGGGGCTTCTCAGCCACCCCGTGGTGTAACAAGTGGAGGAGGAGGAGGGGGTGAGAACACCTTTCCTCCAGCCCTGTGCCACACTCCTTCTATGTGTGTACAGTGTCCACAGGCATCACACCTTCTTCATTAAAAACCCAGTTTCCTGGTCATTTCTGCAGCTCTGACTGTGAGCCCTGAGAAGAAAGGGAAGACTTGGGGCTTGGGAAGAGAGGGCTGTGCTGGGCTCCAGTCACCCTGTCTGCAGTCCGGAGCTCGGGATCTGAAGGGAGGGCTAAGGAATTGGTGGCTGCTTGCCAGGGTCCCCTGGGGCCCCTTCTGCCCAGTCCCTGTGACGTCACACTGCACACACTCACCACCCAGGATGCTCAGCTCACCAGAGCCCTGACCTCCGAGAAATGACCCCGTCCTGCCCCTGACTCTGGCCATCAGAAGAGGCCTCTCCATTAAGAGCCGCTTCTCCTGCCGGCTTTCATACTCTCCTTCCTCTGCAAACCTGGATTAACTCTCCCTGATGTGTGCTGGGTTGAGAGGTCAGGGCACTTTCAATCCCTCACCTAGTCCTGCTGCACAGGGCAGGAGGCCTCACAGAAGAGATACTTGCAGTTCCAGGCCTGGCCACCAGGTGACGCCTTCCTTCTCTCCTGGGCTCTCCTGTCCCTCCGGCCTCTGCTCTCCCCACGTTCACCCACCCTCCTCCCAATTGTTTCCCCTTCACACTCCTGCACTGGTCCTATCCCCCAGGACTGATTCTTTCCCGGAGATGGGGTGGCCACTTATCTGTCCTCTGGATCAGGTCCTTTCTCCATCCCACTACCTCCTGGGTCCAAAGCCTGGTGAGAGCATAGGGCCTTCTGGGGTGGAAGGGGGGTCTGGGGCAGCCTCTCTTCCCCCAACATACTCACTAGAGTGGCTCCTGTGAAGCAGAGACCAAAGTTCTGACTTTTCTTTTTCCTTTTTTTTTTTTTTTTGAGATGGAGTCTCGCTGTGTCACCCAGGCTGGAGTGCAGTGACGCGATCTCGACTCACTGCAACCTCCGCCTCCCAGGTTCAAGCGATTCTCCTGCTTCAACCTCCTGAGTAGCTGGGATTACAGGTGCGTGCCACCACACCCCGCTAATTTTTGTATTTTTAGTAGAGACAGGGTTTCACCATGTTGGTCAGGCTGGTCTCGAACTCCTGACCTCGTAATCTGCCCACCTCGGCCTCCCAAAGTTCTGGGATTACAGGTGTGAGCGACCACATCCGGTCAAGTTCTGACTTTTCAGGGCAGTGGGATGGTGACTTCTGAGCTAAGCCTGCAAGGGAAGTGGCTGTTCCCAGACCTGGGGTCCCTTGGCTTTTCGACCACCCTAGCACTGGCCCTAGGAGGGGCTGAGTTATCAGAGCAGCAACCCTTCTACCCACCCTACTGAGTCCCCATTCTACCTTCGAATCCCATGTATTATCTTCCATAAGTGCCAGAAATTGGTACAAAGTGCAGTGCCAGCTGCTCCCCAGGGCATGGTCTGGCTCTCTGGGCTGCTGGGCTGCCAGCCCCTTTCAGAAAGCATGGCAGTGGGAACCAGCAACTTGGGCTACCTTAGGGGAAGCAGCACTCTGCCCAGGGTTCTTGCTATAAATAGGTCAGTGGGCAGAGAGGCAGATGTGTGCAAAAAGCACAACCCCAATCACACACAGAAACCCGTAGGCACGGACACACCCAGTCTCAATGCACGAAGTTGGAGAACCTGACAGGGCTGGTCCAGGCCACAGAGGATGGGGTTAGGCTTCATGCCTTCATGCCCAGGCAGCCACAGAAACCCACTCTTCCCCGCCTCACAGGGCTCCTCCGGTTGGCCTGGATCCAAAGCGATCTCCTTGTTTCACCTCTTTCCAGCTCTTCCCTAGAGCCTGGCCCCAAGTTCCAGAGTCAAATCCCAGTTTTGCAGTCAACTATTAACCTGGGGCCCTGGCAGATTGGGGTATCCACCCAGTCATGTAAAGGCAGGAGACCTGCTCTGGGCCTGACTCAAAGCAAACACGTGGGTGCAGAAGACCCATGGGAGGAGGAGGTGGGGCCCACTCAACACACCTAAGCCAGTGGCCCTCTAGGAGGGGCAGAAGAGCCAACCAGAGGGTTCCTGGAGGTCATCGGGTTCCTCCTTCTGCTTCCAGGCAGCAACAGACCTAATTCATCTCCTGTGAGGATGGAGCAAGGGCGAATATAGGCATAGACATATCTGGAGCGCAAGGATTGAGAGGCCCTGTGGACAAGGGGAAGGAGAGCTTGGGGGTGGGAGAGGGATCTATGGAAGGGGCTGTTGTAGCCAAGAATGGGGCCTGGGCTGGGGGCCTGGCCTCTGGAGAGCCCTGATTCTACTCCAGTCTTCTCTCACCATGGAGACAACACCAGTAGAGCTGGGAGCTGGGGCCTGCCACTGAGTAACAGCTCACACATGTAGCACACTTATGCGTCAGGCACCAGCATGTACACCTTAATTTATTTAACTTTCACAACAACCCTAGGAGAAAGGTACAGCTACTATTCTCATGGTACAGTGGGGAAAACTGAGGCACAGAGAGGTTAGGGACTTTTCATGATCACACAGCTAATAAGTGGTGGTCCCAGGATTCAACCCAAGAAGTCTGTTAGAATCCATACTCTTATCGACTATTTTAATAACAGCATTTCAATAATAGTAATATGTGATGTTAAATGCTTTATCTGAGTTATATCATTGCATTCTCACAAAAATGGTACATTTGTTAGCTCAAATTTACAGATGAGGAAATGGAGGCCTGGAGAGTTCAAGTAGCTCACTCTAAGTTACAGGGTTTGCTAGCTGCAGACTGGAGACTAGATCTCAGGTCACTCTGCCTTGGGGTTGCCCTTTTCTGAGATCAGACTGGCCTTAACAGAGCCCAACTTTCTTGGAAGGACACAGCTGGGGGTCGAGGGTCCTGCATATGCACCTGGGGAGTCCCCACACACCCGCACCAAAGGGGAAACATTCAAAGGAGATGCAGGTGACATACAGATGGGCTAAGGTGAGGCCTTCCTCCAACATGGGGCCCTGGCTGAGAGTGGAGGGATAGGGTGCTACTTGGGGGATATCTATTACTAATCAGCACACAATAGCTGGGTGGGCACCCCCTCTCTCTGCAGCTGGTGGAGATGGGCCTGGTGCTCCTCTCTGCTTGGTAGGAATGACCAGGGCAGGATGCCACCTGCTACACTCTTGCCTGTCCCAGAGCCCTTGGGAGACCAGCTGTTGCTCCCACCTTTCCCCACAGGGTGCCCGGTCCCCACGGCGCAAGGAGGCCAAGCTCAGCTGTGTGTCTGAGCCCACTCAGCAGCAGGCATGATCAGGGCAGGGCCCAGCGCTAAGGGCTGCTGGGGCTAAAGTGCCTTGCTGAAGGAGGGGCAGAGTTAAACATTAGCCACAATGGCCCCCCGCGAAGTGAGTCATACTCCCCACAAGTCTCTGGGCTGGGCAGCCGGGGGCGGGGGGGTTAGCTTCGTTCCAGGTGGGTGACCAAGCTGCGGAAGCCCAGGACAGTTCGCTGGGACCAGTGCTAATGGCAGCTTCTGCTCCTGACCCCCATCAGGTCTCTTTCCTCAGACATCCCCAAAGCTTGTCTGCCTGTGGGTCTTTCATTAAAGGTGACGGGCAAGGGTTTTCTCTTCCTTCCAAGACACACTTCTAGGCTGGCTTGTGGGTCCCCTGAGACGAAGGCTGAGCAGGGTGAGCCTCGAAAACCCCATAGCACTGGCCCAGAGCACTGCGGTCAATGTCCGAAGGACCAGAGAGGGAGGGTGACTTGCTCAAGGTCACAAACCTAACTGGAGCTAGGAAGTAGGTCCCCAGACTCCCAGTCTGAGGAAATTGGATGTGGACAGGGCTTTGGTCTCCTGGCCAGAGGCAAACGCCCAGGGATCTGAACAGGCTGCCCATCTCTGGCCTCAACTCAGCACCCCAACTGGCTCCAGTGCCAACCATTGGCCTCTCTCACTGGTTGGCACAGGCTGGGTGAGCCTGGCCCTTTGCCCTGGGTTCAGGAGAGAGGTATGGCTTTGCCTGGCAGTCAGGGGAGGTGTTCCAACCTGGGAGCCCCTGGGGGAGGAGCGTGTGTGTGAACGCTTGTGCCTGTTCATCAGAAGGGGTGAGCATGGTGTGTATGCGTGGGCATGCAGAATGCAGGGTGATGACCTGTCTGCCCGCCCTGAGTGTCACAGACACCTGTGTGTCCCCTGTACTAGTGCCTCCCAGATGCTCTTCTCCTGACTGGCTCTTTGTGACCTAAATTTCAACTGCTCCACCCCACAAGGAGGAAACCAGGGCCACAAATGTAGTGAGATTTTCATAAAGCTAAATGTATTCAGTGGAAACGACCTTCCTCTGATCTAAAAGCATGCATGCCTTTGTTTTATTACTGGAGTATTAAATTAGCCCTTACTTATGGAATAGGAGGACAGTAGGTGGCAATTGTTTTCTAATGCTCTTACTTCACAAAATAAAATGGTGGCAGCACAATGTCAGTATTTATATTACACAATATTATTAGTTTGTAAAAACCGAAAGCCAGGGAGCTTACTGCCCTGGATTCTTTAGGGCGTGGGTCTTATCACCTCATTCATTTCTTCCCTTCCCCTAAGAGTGCCACAAGCATGGCAGTTGCTCAGCTGAGACACATGAATGGGAACAGAACTGAAATATCAGGATGTGACCTCGAGCCAGCTGGTTGGGGCTGGGGATCCCCCTGGATCTCCACTCTGTCCTGTCCGAGAAAGGGGAAGCTGCCCTATGAGTCTTTTTTCTGGGGGATTCCAGAGGTTGAACGTCTGTTCTGAGGCTCCTCAGAACCTCGAGGGAGGGGACGAGAGAGATGACCCCTTGCCCAACCACTGGCTGAAAAATCTTGAAATTCCCTGACTTTGACCAGGGAATTCCCAGTTGTGCTAAGCCCTGCCTGGTGGAATGTCCCTGGAGGAAGTAACCAGGACACGCATACGTTTTTAATGTACGTATAAAGAATCGTAAAGTGAACACCCATCTGCCAACCACTCATTTTAAGAACTAGGATATGGCACATACTTTTGAAGCCCTTATGCGTCCCTCCCCAATCACAACCCCTTCCTCTCCACAAAGGTAAATACAATCCTCAATTTTGTGTTTGTTATTCTCTTGGTTCTCTTCATAATGTTACTACGTATTTATGAATTCCTAATACATCATTCAGTTTTGGATCTTTTTGTAAACCTTACTTAAGTGCATGCAT